AACTTTTAAAGGAATTCTTGTATGGGACAACTACTGGGAAGTGAATGCTATGCTTTGAAAGCAAGGAGACAGCGTTAAAAACATCAATACAGACCAAAGGGCATCCAGTGGGAACTGAACTCTGAGTGAGCGGCGACAGCTCCCGGTATCGTGGGATTCTTAAGTAAACCTTGTCCCCAGGCCAGGTCCGGACATCCTTCCGAGACTGCTTCAGGCAAACTCCTAAGGTCGCTGTAGCCTGCAGGCCACACCCTAAGGCACTTTAAGGGCCTACACCTGTGGAGCCCTAGGGACGCTTCTGCTCCTAAGGAGAGTTCTCAACTTCCCATTTTATTCTCCGAAAGATGTAGCGACCTGTAAACTGAAGGCGGCTACTGAAGACTTACCGTCTTTCCCGCCCCATTGGGTCCAACCAAAATTGTAAGGGGGCTGAAGAAAGTGATAATTTGCTTATCTTTGTCCTCTATTCCAAAACTCCGCACGCCCAGAATGCTCATCTTTTCGATCCGGGACATGTTTGCAAACGTTTCTAATCTCACCAGGGACCTGGAGCCCACAAAGGCTTAACTGAGGCCGAAGCAAGGCGTGCACGGGACGTGAGACCCGCGAATCTCAGGGTCAGGAGGATCCGGGCGGGGAGCGAGGCCACAGGACTGCCAAAAGATCCTGCCAGCCAACAGCGGGAGAGAGGGGGCGGGGGATGGAGCCTTTCCTCCCACACCAGCTGCTTTCCCCGCCGGTGGGGAGAGCGGAGGCGGGGACCAGCCTGGGGCTGCCCGCCGGGGACGCAAAGCCGTAGCCACAATGCGACCCCGCAACCGCGCACTCACAGCTTCCTGCCTCGGCCGCCCTGCGGATCACGTGGGCCTCTAGGCCCGCACGCGTCCACGCCGCTCTCCTGGGGCACGCCGGGAAATCAGAGTCCCGCGGTGCGTGCGCAGCTCCGACTTCCGGGTGCGGTACGGCGAAGCAGAGGGCTAGGTGCTGGGTGCTGTTGCCAGGGGCAGCGGACTTCCGGATCTTTGCTGGGGATGGGCAGCCTGGAGAGGCACTGACTTTTGGAAGGGGAGACCAAGACCTGTGACGGATGGCGCTTCCCAAAGCTTGATCCTGGGACTCCTGGAATGGGGGTAGTGGTGGGGTGGATTGGAGACCCAGGAAGCGGGGTCAGTTCGTGTCAAAACTATTTTCCTTTTCAGACTGGCTCATTTCACTTATAATGTCCTCAAGGTTCATCCATGTTGCAGCTCAGTCCCCAACCCCTGGGTCACTGACCAGTATGCATACCTGGCCTGTTAGGAACCTGGTGGCACAGTAGGAGGTGAGCAGCAGGTGAGTGAACATTACCACCCGAGCTGGGCCTCCAGTCTTGTACTATGCACTTTCTTTGCCAAAGGCAAACGCAGAACGTTTCAGAGCCATGAGGATGCTTCTGCATTTGAGTTTGCTAGCTCTTGGAGCTGCCTACGTGTATGCCATCCCCACAGAAATTCCCACAAGTGCATTGGTGAAAGAGACCTTGGCACTGCTTTCTACTCATCGAACTCTGCTGATAGCCAATGAGGTAATTTTCTTTATGATTCCTACAGTCTGTAAGTAAAAATGATTGTATTTCCTTTCCTCTCCAGACTCTGAGGATTCCTGTTCCTGTACATAAAAATGTAAGTTAAATTATGATTCAGTAAAATGATGGTTATTTGCATTTTAAAAATTTTCCTCATTTAGCACCAACTGTGCACTGAAGAAATCTTTCAGGGAATAGGCACACTGGAGAGTCAAACTGTGCAAGGGGGTACTGTGGAAAGACTATTCAAAAACTTGTCCTTAATAAAGAAATACATTGACGGCCAAAAAGTAAGTTACACACATTCAATGGAAGCTATATTTAATACCTATTGTCATTTTTCTTTTTTCACAGAAAAAGTGTGGAGAAGAAAGACGGAGAGTAAACCAATTCCTAGACTACCTGCAAGAGTTTCTTGGTGTAATGAACACCGAGTGGATAATAGAAAGTTGAGACTAAACTGGTTTGTTGCAGCCAAAGATTTTGGAGGAGAAGGACATTTTACTGCAGTGAGAATGAGGGCCAAGAAAGAGTCAGGCCTTAATTTTCAGTATAATTTAACTTCAGAGGGAAAGTAAATATTTCAGGCATACTGACACTTTGCCAGAAAGCATAAAATTCTTAAAATATATTTCAGATATCAGAATCATTGAAGTATTTTCCTCCAGGCAAAATTGATATACTTTTTTCTTATTTAACTTAACATTCTGTAAAATGTCTGTTAACTTAATAGTATTTATGAAATGGTTAAGAATTTGGTAAATTAGTATTTATTTAATGTTATGTTGTGTTCTAATAAAACAAAAATAGACAACTGTTCAATTTGCTGCTGGCCTCTGTCTTAGCAATTG